CTATGTGCCCAGCTTTTTTCTGGGAGGTCCCCAGAAAGAGGACACCTGAGGAGGCCCCAGGGGTGGCCCCCAGGGGAATCCCAGGCCTGGCTCAGGCTGGACATTCCCAGGCCTGCCCTGGCTGAGTCTCCAGCTGGTGGGTCTCCTGGAAACTCCCCGGGCTGGTTTTGAGGTGGGAGCCCCACAGGGAAGCAATTTACATACACAACAGCCCAGTCATGTCAACCTGCCCCATCTGATGCCAGAATAAAGGGGAGATGGGTCCATTCTGCAGGTCTCAGTCATGGGCACCCGGAGAAGAGGAAGGACATTTCACTGTCAGCCCAGGTGAGTCCAGAAGCCAGCTCCTGGAACAATGCCAGGGTCCTGAACACTCAAGCTCAACCCCTGCTCTCAGCTACTGCTGGTGGCTTGAAATCAAGGGCTGGAACTGGATGAGAGGTGACAGCCCCTGGTCCCCATGGGCTCAGAGCAGGCCTCAGCAAACACTGTCCTCGGCCCCTGCACCCATGCTCTGCCTGAGCCTGAAGTGTTGGTTGCAAAAAAAAGCAGGAGGCAGTGCCAACTTCAGGCCTCAGCAAACACTGTCCTCAGCCCCCGCACCGATGCTGTGCCTGAGCCTGAAGTGTTGGTTGCAAAAAAAAGCAGAAGGCAGTGCCAACTTCAGGCCTCTGCTTCTCTCCTCTCCCTCAACACAGCCGGTCTTACCAGTACAGCAGGCGGCAGCTGAGAGTCCCCTCTGGTGGCCAGCAGCGGCTACAGAGCCGTCACTATGGGGAGGGACAGGACTTGAGGGGTTGCCTCGGTCCACCTCACTGGAGAATGGGCAGAGTTTATGGAGTCTGAACCACCTGGTCTCCAGGCCCCTCTGGGGATGGGCCTGGCTTACTGACCACTGACCTCAGCCTAGGAGGGACAGAAGAGACTGGGGGAGACCAGGATGCCCAGATGACCTTGACCCAGGGTACGCTGCCCCATGTCCCTGCTGCCTCCCGCCCACAGCTCTACGAGAGGCAGGTCTGTCATTCGCCGCTGGACTTTGACAGTGGTCAAAGGCTCTGCTCAGTTCTCTGTGCCTGTCTCCCTCCAGCACTGCCGAGGTTCTCTGCCGAGGCCAACCAGAAATACCCCTTGGAAGCTGGAATCCTGCAACAATGGCCCAGGGTGTCCTCTGGATCCTACTCGGATTGCTACTGTGGTCAGACCCAGGGACAGGTGAGTCAGGGGGCAGAGTCCTGGGACCAAACGGGCTGGGCTAACACATTCTTTCCTCCTGCAGCCTCCCTGCCCCTGCTCATGGACTCTGTCATCCAGGCCCTGGCTGAGCTGGAGCAGAAAGTGCCAGCTGCCAAGACCAGACACACAGCTTCTGCGTGGCTGATGTCAGCTCCAAACTCTGGCCCCCACAATCGCCTCTACCACTTCCTGCTGGGGGCATGGAGCCTCAATGCTACAGAGTTGGATCCCTGCCCACTAAGCCCAGAGCTGTTAGGCCTGACCAAGGAGGTGGCCCGACATGACGTACGAGAAGGGAAGGAATATGGGGTGGTGCTGGCACCTGATGGCTCGACCGTGGCTGTGGAGCCTCTGCTGGCGGGGCTGGAGGCAGGGCTGCAAGGGCGCAGGGTCATAAATTTGCCCTTGGACAGCATGGCTGCCCCTTGGGAGACTGGAGATACCTTTCCAGATGTTGTGGCCATTGCTCCAGATGTAAGAGCCACCTCCTCCCCAGGACTCAGGGATGGCTCTCCAGATGTCACCACTGCAGATATTGGAGCCAACACTCCAGATGCTACAAAAGGCTGTCCAGATGTCCAAGCTTCCTTGCCAGATGCCAAAGCCAAGTCCCCACCGACCATGGTGGACAGCCTCCTGGCAGTCACCCTGGCTGGAAACCTGGGCCTGACCTTCCTCCGAGGTTCCCAGACCCAGAGCCATCCAGACCTGGGAACTGAGGGCTGCTGGGACCAGCTCTCTGCCCCTCGGACCTTTACGCTTTTGGACCCCAAGGCATCTCTGTTAACCATGGCCTTCCTCAATGGCGCCCTGGATGGGGTCATCCTTGGAGACTACCTGAGCCGGACTCCTGAGCCCCGGCCATCCCTCAGCCACTTGCTGAGCCAGTACTATGGGGCTGGGGTGGCCAGAGACCCAGGGTTCCGCAGCAACTTCCGACGGCAGAACGGTGCTGCTCTGACTTCAGCCTCCATCCTGGCCCAGCAGGTGTGGGGAACCCTTGTCCTTCTACAGAGGCTGGAGCCAGTACACCTCCAGCTTCAGTGCATGAGCCAAGAACAGCTGGCCCAGGTGGCTGCCAATGCTACCAAGGAATTCACTGAGGCCTTCCTGGGTGAGGAAGTTCCCCACACCCTGTGATCCTTCCTGACCCCAGCCTTCAACCCCCTTGCCTGTAGGATGCCCGGCCATCCACCCCCGCTGCCGCTGGGGAGCGGCGCCTTATCGGGGCCGCCCGAAGCTGCTGCAGCTGCCGCTGGGATTCTTGTACGTGCATCACACCTACGTGCCTGCACCACCCTGCACGGACTTCACGCGCTGCGCAGCCAACATGCGCTCCATGCAGCGCTACCACCAGGACACGCAAGGCTGGGGAGACATCGGCTACAGGTAGGAGGGGCCCGACCGGGGAGGGGGCGGGGGCATGGTGCTTGCTTCTCCCTCCCCTCTGCAGTTTCGTGGTGGGCTCGGACGGCTACGTGTACGAGGGACGCGGCTGGCACTGGGTGGGCGCCCACACGCTCGGCCACAACTCCCGGGGCTTCGGCGTGGCCATAGTGGGCAACTACACCGCGGCGCTGCCCACCGAGGCCGCTCTGCGCACGGTGCGCGACACGCTCCCGAGTTGTGCGGTGCGCGCCGGCCTCCTGCGGCCAGACTACGCGCTGCTGGGCCACCGCCAGCTGGTGCGCACCGACTGCCCCGGCGACGCGCTCTTCGACCTGCTGCGCACCTGGCCGCACTTCACCGCGGTGAGTCTTCGCAGCCTGCACTACACGGCCCGCCGCCCCTCCGTCTACACAAGCTCCACGAGGCCCCTGCCCCCTGCCTGTAACAGCTGTGCCCGCACAGCCTCAGCCAGGCCCCCAACTTCCCGGCGGCACGTCTATTCAGGAAACCTAGGCCCAGCCTTTGCGGGTCACTCTGCGGGCAACATCCCTGATCCTGTGACTTCTGCCTATGCAGCCTCAGCTCAGCCCCAGACCCAGCCAGCCTGTCCTTTCCCCAGCTCCTAATACCTCTACCTTTCCAGCCAAGGCATGGACCCTGACACCTGCCAACAGCCCCTCTGCCCTCACAACCTCAGCCTGGCCTTCATGACTTCTCTACCCAAGTCACAACCTGTCAGGCTGCACCACCTCATCCTGGCCCGCCGAACCTTGACCTCACCCCTGCCCCTACCCGAAGGCCCTCTGTCCACACAACATGAACCTAGGCTGTGACCTTTTGCCTTCACAACCTCTGTCCAGTCCTTAATCCTGTGTTGCAATTCTCTGTCCAGACAATCTCAACTCTGAGGTTGCTTGTTTCGTCCCTGACTCCTTAACCCCTGATGACAACTCTTATGCCAGCACAACTTTGACCTGATGACCTCATCCCAGCCCTTGATCGCCATCACTAAAACAATTTTAGAATCACACCTGGACAATCTCGTGCTACCTACATACTGCCACTCCATTTCATTAAGCTATTGACTAGCACATCCATCTCGGCCTATAGTTGGCTTTGTCCTCACTCTCTCACTTTGGGCCACTGTCCCCTCCCTGATCCAGGGTTCCACCACCAGGAGGGCAGACCCAGCCACATACCACAACCACCCCCAAGCCTCACACTCCCTTGTCTTTTTCCAGACTGTTAAGCCAAGACCTGCCAGGAGTGTCTCTAAGAGATCCAGGAGGGAGCCACCCCCAAGGACCCTGCCAGCCACAGACCTCCAATAAAGACAGCATGGAAACAAAGTCTCTGTTCATGCATCATCATGCATTGTCTT